AGACAGGCGAGTAATCAAATGCACATGGGGGCATGCTTCACAAAATGCGAACTTCATGTGTTCCCAGAGGAGAAATTGCCAGGTCTTCAACAGCACAAACTCAATAGGAAAATCAAAACATCCCCTTTTGCAACCTTAGAGCCTGAATCTTTGGCTTCCACTTTAGGGAAATGGGCAAAATGACCTCTTTGTCATAGTACACACCATGCTCCCTGCCCTCCTCCACTCCCAGACCCCTCTCCCCTAAGTAACTTTGTCTTTCATTTTGTTTCTAAAGAAAAAAAAATGAGATTTTTGCAATTTGGGGCATTCTCTCTGGAACAGCAAATGTTCCCAGCTCTGCCGTTTACAATGCCTTTGGTGGAAGGTCACCTCGGAGGTGTGATTTTTCAGTATAACATAATTTCTATGGTGCCTTGACATCCTCCAATGAAGAGCACCAATAGGACCACTCCTCTGACATTAGGGAGAGGGTCCACTCAGGCACCAAATGCCATTCTCACCACTAATCCTAATCTTCCTTGTACTCCTTTTATTACCTGCATGTTATTGGGAAAGAGGATGGTTTATGGTCCCATTCCCCTACATACACACTTTCCAACCCCATACTCCCTTAGAAATGTAGAGCAAAGATTACGAATTCTTTTCTGCAGGTTCTGATTCACAGAGGGAGAGCATCAGAATGGGGGCTTTGGATAGGAAAAACCTTGCAAATTAGTGCCTGAATAAAGATATAAAAAGAGAAAAGTGAAGGAAGATATTCTTCTCAAACTTGATGCCCTTTCTCTCTGTCTCTGTCTGTATACACACACACACACACACACACACACACACACACACACACACACACACATATATATGGGTTACATTTTCATGGAGGACAACAGAGTAAAATCCAGCAGCATTTAAGGGATTTCCTCTTGCCAAATTGTCTCCGGTCCCTTAATTGTGTTTAAGCCTTGCTGAGTACTTTGTTTACGGTCCCTAATGTGGTGATTTGCATCCCCCTGTCTGGGTTGCTCTTGGCAGGGCAGGCAGCTGTCTCAGTCTAACTCTGGCTGGGAAAGGTAAGGATCTTTGCTTTGCTTTTTGAAAGATCTGGGAAGGAAATGTTGAATGTCTATGGGGGTTAGGGGCATAGATATAATTCATGCATTGGAGGCTTTGAGAAAAGTTCTCCAAACTTAAAGGAGTCTCCTAAAGCCATGTGCTTTAGAAAGAACTAGAGAGATTTCCTCTTCTTTGTGAAAATAGAGGGCTCGCAGAAATAAGGCTGGTTGCATTGTGGATGAAATTTTGCATTTGGGGGCAGGTGTCCCCAAAGGATGCCCAGGGGTGTTTAATACTTTGTAGACACAGAGTGGAAGGAGGAATAAACATTCAGAAACAACAGGCATAGATCACTAGGAATTCTCTTTGAATTTCAATTTGAAGAGGTAAAGTCAGTTAAAGCTGCATGTGTCAGTGGTTAGGATGACAGGCTTCTATTCTTCTGATACAATGTCTGCTTTATACCAAAACTTTCTACCTCTTTGAATTTAAAATACAAATCATTGGTTGTCTACTCAGAGTCTAGAGATGTGTACCTGTGTATCAAGGCAGGTGCACACACCCTGTGGAGGAGCATTGGTGTGAATGAGGCACCTGAGCCTGACAAGGTTGAAGAAAGCTTTGGTATTGGAAGTGATGACAGATTTGTGCTCCTAGGACACAGACACACTCACTGCGCCTCATTATAGACTCAGTCAAGGGCTTACTATGAAAAAAGCTGCCATTGTCCTCTCTCTAGACGTTCAATGTTTGCACCTTTAGCTTTGGTAACAGGAAAGCATGCTTTTCAACAGAATAAGGTGATATTCAGAGCTTCAGTGCAGTTATTGGGCTATCTTGCAGGCAAAGTGGTACTAGAAAATAGAGGGGAATTGCCCTCAAGGGCCAGAGTTTGCAGGTGAGAAGACAGCTCTGTTAAGGAGCTTCTCAAGAACCTCCATTGTACGTAGCCAGCGGCCCCCATCTTACCATCTTCCGGGGGCAACTTTGGCAAGTTCTGAAATGCCCTGGTTCTAAGTATTCCTGACCCTCAACACCAAGTGACGGTACTCCTCAGATATGAAAGCTGTCTCTTTAGGTCTGACATTTTTAAAGTGTGAGGATCATGGTGACCAAGGCCTCCAGGTACTTGCCATGACTCCCCCAACCTCAGGGACTTTTCAACTTTATTTTTTATAAGGACATAACCCTCTCTCTGGCTTTCATTCCAGAATAAACAACTTCTGGTCCCTCTCTTTTTGTGACAAGTCATCAGGGTATTGCTACAAGGCAAGGCTGGAGAGAGTGTGCTGTGGTAGAGGAGAGGCGAGATGTTTGAGAACATCCAAGCCCTTTGCCAGCTATTAGAGAAATCTAACAATTTGAGAGAAAGATGGAAAACAAATCTCTTCCAAGAGTTAATTTGGATTTGTGGTTCACAGTATTAATTAGAAGAGGTTATTAACACTTGTGCAGATGAAAAAATGGAGGATGTAAACTTTTAACTACAGAGTGTAGGATGAGCTCCCAGTATTATCTTTTCTCCTCAAAAAGACAATCTTGGGCTTTATATGTTTCAAGGTTTTAAAAATTTCACAGTTTGTCTGTAAGAAAGCATAAACCTATAAAGTCACTTACAGGTTTATGGGGTGGGAAATAGATGTTTAACTTTATTGTTTAAGTATGATGTGTCAAGTTGTATATGTTTGAATGTTTAAAATACCTTGATCCTTAAAGTGGGCCAAGGAACAGAGGTCTCAACATAGGTAGGGAGCTTGTTACAGACTTACTGAATCAGAATCTAAATTTAACAATCTCCCCAAATGATATATATATCCATTAAAGATTAGGGTTCAAACCAAGGGTGTCTCTGTTACTGGGTGATCTTTGTTAAATTACTTAACCTCTCTGAGCCTGTTTCCTCATTTATGAACTAGTGAGAATTAACATTAATATGTGACATTTCTTAATATTGTGCCATGTCCACAGTAGGTGCTCTATAAATGGTAGCAATTATCATGATGATGATAATCTTGGTGCTGCTAAAGTTACCTCCTTGCAAAAGCAGTAAACAATCATGTTTAAATCAATATAACTGGCTTTCCCCCTTAACCACAAACATTTGTGCCTCCCACCCTCATTCCTAAATGAATTAACACTCAACAAGTGGGGTTTTAAGCTTCAGATGACTATCACGCACATATAAAGAATAATGGAAAACCTAGGAACATGGATTTTTGCTGGCTTAGAGACTGAATTCAGCTGCCTGATGACTTCACAGCTGTTTCTGCCACCCTAGAGTATCTGTCCCCTCGGCTCTGTCCCCTCAGCCGGGTCTGCAACGCTGACTCTGGGATTTTCTTATAAAAATGCCTGATGGACGGGAGGAAGATCTGGAGGTCGGCGGGGGAAAAAATGAGTCATTCAAATTCACAAAGCAGTCCGCTTAGTAAATGCTGCAAGAGAAAAAGTAAAAGCTGGCTCCTGTCTCTGGGGAATCTGAAGAGATCCCTAACCTATTGTTTTATTGACAGCCTTGCTGTTAGAGGCTCTTTCCCAGAAGTTGGACGAAGAGGCTCAGGCGTTGCTGTTTCTTGTCTTCCAAGTCAAGTGGTTACTCTGGTAATGGATTGCCTCTCTCCGAGGTGAGTGTAAGTAATTTGGGGACAGATCTTGACATGTAGCTGACATCTCCTGTTATCTTCACAGCTTTCACCCTGGTGAGACTGTCCAGATCTAGTCTGTAAACCCAGCTTAGAAGCACTGTTGTAAAAATGACTGAAGAGCCCATCAAGGAGATCCTGGGAGCCCCAAAGGCTCACATGGCAGCGACGATGGAGAAGAGCCCCAAGAGTGAAGTTGTGATCACCACAGTCCCTCTGGTCAGTGAGATTCAGTTGATGGCTGCTACAGGGGGTACCGAGCTCTCCTGCTACCGCTGCATCATCCCCTTTGCTGTGGTTGTCTTCATCGCCGGCATCGTGGTCACCGCGGTGGCTTACAGCTTCAATTCCCATGGGTCTATTATCTCCATCTTTGGCCTGGTTGTTCTGTCATCTGGACTTTTTTTACTAGCCTCCAGTGCCTTGTGCTGGAAAGTGAGACAAAGGAGCAAGAAAGCCAAGAGACGGGAGAGTCAAACAGCTCTCGTGGCAAATCAGAGAAGCTTGTTTGCTTGAGACTGAATACGACCAAATGGGCCATTGGGCCTGGAAAACGTGCTCTGACTTTGTCACCCAATTCACCCAGAACCATGGTGGGAGAGAACAGACTTGGCGTTGGAGCAGACTGGAAGAATGGGGGTGGGAGGGTGGAGGGGCTTCTCCTTTGTGAGGAATGACTCATGTCTTCTTTAACGACAAACTTAACCCTAAGGGCTACTTCTGAGACTGAAAAATCAGCTTTCTATTTACATGAAACACTTTGGGGGTCATGGGAGTGCACAGCATTAGACAGTATTTGGTTCACCCTGTAAAGTAGCCAAGAAAAGATGAGAAAAATCAAGATAGGCCTGGCACACTAGACATTTGCCTCCAAAAGAAATAACCTACAGTCTTAAGATGTATCATAAAAATGTTCTGCCAAGGATCTAAATTACCTTGGGTTTCGCATATGTCTATGAAATTCTGTGATAATTTTTTTCAATACATTGATTCACTGGCGTCTGTTTTCATTTTATACTTTTAATAACTCATCACTGGTGGTACTTTATCTTGAAAAGTAATATTTTTTATATTTTAACATTGGACAGTGTTAGCCAGTTGTAATGATGTATCAGAAGTAAAGAAAAACCCATTAAAGTTATAGCTAATAGATGCTGTTGGGGGTTAAATTAATAGTAAAATAATCCAATATAGCACTTTTGATGATTTTTATATAAAAGTCAACTGTACATTTCATTCAGAATAATAAATACTTATTGCTGCTAAAACTTCTTAAATGGTTGTTTCTGCTATAGTTATTTCTATTGCAGTTCCAAATTGCCATCTTCCCTTGTCTCATTTGCAAGTTCTCAATTGTATTTCTCTCAAATGGACAGGTTCCTTCTTTACTGGAGGATTTTTGTTTTTATCATATTGGTTTTTCATTACTTCTGAATAGTCTTAATTACGTTTACTAAATTCTAAAGGATTTCTGTGCTATTATAATTAGGAAATCAACGTCTTTGGTCAGGAACTTTATAATGTGCTATTAAATGTATATTACATTTTTGTGGAATCAGTTGTTAATTATTTGCTTAACACGTATGC